CTCTGTCGCCCAGGCTGGAGAGCAGTGGTGTGATCTCAACTCACTGCAACCTCTGCCATTCGGGTTCAAGCAATTCTCCTGCCTCAACCTCCTGAATAGCTGGGATTACAGGAGACTGCCACCGTGCCTGGCTAATTTTTGTACTTTAGTAGAGATGGGGTTTCACCATCTTGGCCAGGCTGGTCTTGAACTCCTGACCCTGTGATCCACCCAACTCAGCCTCTCAAAGTGCTGGGATTACAGGCATGGGCCACCGCTCCCAGCCTTCATCTATAATTTTAAAAAAGAAGTCTACATAGCATGTACCTGGTCTGCTGCTGTTGTTAACAGCCACTCCCATAATTAAAAACCTTCATTCTGTTGTGCTTAGACCATAACTCTAAATAATACACAGTAACTAAAAATACTCTGTCTCTAAAGAGCCAACCTGGAGATCACTTTGCCATTTACATTTTAGAGACTATTTTTTGAATGCAGGTAGTGTATTTACCTAAATGAGCCCTCTTCCAACTTGCAGAGCTAAAAGCCAATTATTTTCCTTCATAATTCCTCCTAAATCAAACCACCACATGGAAATAATCACTTCCAGAGTGCAAAAATTATATACGGAACAAGTAATGAAAGAAAAGGAAGAACAAGAAAAATTTATAAGATTTTATGCACACTTCCTGAAGGAAATATCAGGCTGGCAAACCTGGACTGTTTGTTTCCTAGGTTACTACCTTTCCCGACATTATCTTCCAGCCCTAGCACTGAAGTATTCACTGAAGGATCTGAAATTTTATAATGAAACACTAAAGAATCATCAATTTGTTAGTAACTCACAAATTCCTATATAGGAATTTAGCTTAAGAACAAAAAAATAAAGGAGAAGGGATGACAGTTGATACCCCAGACAGCTCTATTCAAGTTTATGAATGATTTACTCTTAAGGGTGGCAAGACTTAATGCAAATGAACATAGAGGAAACTGTCAGCTCCATTGTGGTTCAACCAATAGAAGCACAGCTCCATCTTGGCTGTGCACTAGACTGCATTACAAACAGACGATACCATCGCTTCAGCAGCATCCTCTCAGACAAGAGGTAGGTTTATATGATCTTTTTTATTTAGTGGTACATGTCCTTATGATGCAATAGGAAAATATTTTACCCTGAAAAATCAACCAGAAAGCTTTGCTCCTACTAAATATCAAGAAAAAGCAATGTATTCGTTTCACCGCTTGGTAGGATTTTATTATGAAAATATGAAGACTGCCTTGTGCTATTTGATAAGCACCCTTACCATCTGTGCCTTAATGGAAAATTCATTACATTTTACATGAACCTGATCTATATCCAGACCTCAGAGTAAACCATAGCTTTTTATTTTAACTGGTTACTTGCTAATTTCATTTTCTCTGAGCGATTTCATTTCTGCAGTTTGGTCTGTCTTAACAAAGGATTTTTCTTAAAGAAAAACCCAGATCAAAAGCGAATTCCAGACTAAAGCTTTCTGATTCTATGTGCAAATGATATTGGCTGCTAAAAAATAGTTACTTATAAGAAAGTTTGTTATATTTTTTAGAATATGAGAAAATAGTTCAAAATTATTTTTATTTTGCTTTGAATGTAGATGCAGAGAATGCCAAGAAATTATCACAATTTTAATTTTTATATAAAAGATCATAAAAGGTATCACTATATGGGCTGCATTATACTACACTGAACAGATAATTTATACAGCTTCAGACTTCCTTAACATTTAATTAAAGTATTTCTTCACTGTGAAATTTCTCTCTCGTAATATAAAGTCATGCTATTAAACAAAAACCTTCTTAAATAGCCTTTCATTTTTGATATCAATTTATCACACCATTTAAATATAATGTTGAAGTCATTCTTAAACTGATCCTCAAAATAAATACAAAGTAAGTCCTTTTGATAAACTGCATTTTAAAATAAAAATATGTCCTAAGAAGAACTGGTTAAGAAAGGAGAGTAAGTACCTTTCTAGGTAACAAGATTATCTTCGTGGCTCAGAGCAATCATTCATGTCTATTAAAAATTAATATTAACTGCTGACCAAATTTCTAATTTTATACTATTCAAGCATGAAAATTTAGTTATTTACTAGATGTTAGAACTCCATCTATATACTATATCGGACCTAAAGAGCCAGCTTCTGTCCTTTTACCTTGCTGGTAAGTTTATTTAATCTTTAAAGGGTTTTTGTTTTTTTTTTCTTCATAATTTCTATTCCTTTTCTTAGTCGGCATTCAGCTAGCCTGAGCAAAGTATCCCCTGCAAAACCCAAAGGTTGCTGTAATAAGATACTAGATCTGTCCAGGTTCAGCACAGTGGGGTTAATTATCTAGAAACCATTTGTGCTTGCTACAGAAAGTACAGAAGCACCAAACAAAAGTCTCAGATAAAATAAAAATAACTTTGTCAAATAAAACAGTTAACTTACAAATCAAATTTCAGGTAAACTGTCAACAGAAACCCCTACCACCCACATTGTTTTAACACTCTATCATCAGCCTGCATTTTGCTTGGAATATGTCTATTGTTAGCACAGATGGAGGCTCATTGCTGTTTCACCAAACTGACTGGAGACATGGCCTAAGTTCCAGAGCTTAAATTAAGTGAGTTGCTCTATATTTACAGGCTATTAGGATTAACTGATCACATTTCAAAGTGATATGCTTAAAAGCACCTGAGAATTCAATTCAAAGGCTTTTACCATAAATACAGCAAAAGCATAACTTTATTCTCATCTGGCAACCCAAAGGTTCCAGAACAGTTCCAAGTCCCATCCCCATTAACACTGCACTGGGGCCTTTGGGAGTAAACATATCAAATGGGAGTAAACATATCAAAATGGGAGTAAACATATCAAATGGGAGTAAACATACCAAAATTAACATAAAACAAAACTAAAACACATATGCTAAAAAAAAATTATGTGATTTACTTTAAAGCTCCCCATTCCTGTAATCAAATTTTAAGGCATGGGTAGGGAAGTCCAGAAAAAGATTGTTTTACCTTTTTTTATATACACCATTTTCTCTTGCTTTTCATAAAGAATGTTTACAGCATTTGCTTAATATAAACTTACATTTTAATTTCAAAACTAAGTCGCAGGATAGGAGAAAATCCTAATGATGTATTTCTATTTTTTGGCGGGGGGACGGAGTCTCACTCTATCGCCCAGGCTAGAGTGCAGTGGCGCAATCTTGGCTCACTGCAACCTCTGCCGCCCAGGTTCATGAGATTCTCCTGCCTTGGCTTCCTGAGAAACTGGGATTACACACACCCGCCACCACAACTGGCTAATTTTTGTGTTTTTAGCAGAGACGGAGTTTCGCCATGTTGGTCAGGCCAGTCTTGAACTTATGACCTCAGGTGATCTGCCTGCCTCAGCCTCCCAGAGTGCTAGGATTACAGGCCTAATGGTATATTTCTTTCTGCATGCTTAATTATGCCTAATCCATGAAAGTAAGATTTAGCCTTTACCCTAAATTAAACATCAAAAGTTACTAGAGCTCTACCACACTTTGAAAGAACATGCCACACTAAATTTAAGGTGGAAAATGACTCCATATTAGAGAGTTTACTTTTTTCAGATATGCCCAGAAGCTAACAAACAATGAATGTTTTGAGCCGCTCGGTTATCAATACACTCACAAGACAAATCATCATCATTTACAACATAAACCTGACCTATACACTTTCTTAAACTGCTTAGACACTTCCAGCAAAGCATGTAAGTGCCTTTGGAGGTGGCCTATGGTGTTACCTATAGTTATTATTAAAAGCGTAATTTGTTTTGGTTTGGTTTTTTTGAGACAGGGTCTCACTCTATCACCCAGGCGGGAGTGCAATGGAGAAATCACAGCTCACTGCAACCTCAACCTCCTAGGCTCAAGCTATCCCCCCACCTGAGCCTCCCAAGTAGCCGAGACTACAGGCGCAGGCTATCATGCCCAGCTAATTTTTATTTTTGTAGAGACAGGGCCTCCCCACATTGCCCAGGCTGGTCTCAAACTCCTGGGCTTGGCCAGGCGCGGTGGCTCATGCCCGTAATCCCAGCACTTTTGGGAAGCCAAGGTGGGTGGATTACCTGACGTCAGGGGTTCAAGACCACCCTGGCCAACATGGTGAAACCCCATCTCTACTAAAAAGACAAAAATTAGCTGGGTGTGACTGTACATACCTGTAATCCCAACTATTCGGGAGGCTGAGGCAGGAGAATCACTTGAACCAGGATGCAGAGGTTGCAGTGAGTCAAGATTGTGCCACTGCCATCCAGCCTGGGTGACAGAACGAGACTCTGTCTCAAACCAAAAACAAACTCCTGTGCTCAAGTGATCCTCCTGCCTCAGCCTCCCAAAGTGTGGGGGTGAAGGCATAGGCCACAGCACCCAGCCAAGCATAATTATTAAAAGCATTTTTATGTGTGAATAAAGTATACAGTCTAACAAAAATGACAGTGTTTCCTAATCCCAATTTGAATTTTTTGGAATCCAGAATACTCAATAAATGTATTAAATAGATACATAAACAACAGGCTCTTTTAAGTGAAAGTAAGTTTATTAAGAAAGCAAAGGAATACTCAGCAGCACTTTAGAAGTTTTATTAGGCTAACGTTTTGTATTACAGTGCATTAAATAAGTCAATATTGACAGCTGATTTAACTAGATGTGTTACATTTTGAAAGCACAAAGGGATTTTATCTTTTTGAATTAAAGGAGAAAAGCCAAAAAAAAAAAAAAGGAAAGGAATAAAAGAATGGTTACTCCATACTACTCCATAAGCAGGAATAAAAGAATGGTTACTCCATACTAATCCATATTGTTGGCTAACAATAGACTTTTAAGAGAGCCAAGAATAAGGAATAGTGCTTTTTATTTCTCTTTTTAAAATAGATGATTTACTTTGGTTTCAAATAAATAATATATTTAAATTGTTGAAAAAACAAAAGAACACAAGGTACAGGTTAAGAAGCCTCAAACATATCCCTGTGCCTCACTCTCCTCCCGATGGATCCCCATCCACACCATCATTGTGATTAATTTCTTGTAGGTCTTTCTAAGATTTCTCTGCAGATACAAGCAAATAAGAGTATATGTTTTCCCTCTTCCTATATACACTATCCTACACCTTGTTCTTTTCACTTAAGAACATATCCTAAATATCTTTCCTAAAACTCAGTTACCTATGATTCAATTGTGTGAATAAACTATATTAATTTAACCAGAAGAATAGCTCATTAATGGATACAAGTTAAACCTCAAATAACTGAATTTAGTTATGTATCTGTCTGCCTTCCTGACTGCCTCTTTCTATTTATTTTTGAGGTAAGGGGACCTGAAAATATTTTAAGCAGTTCACTTATACCTCAAAAGTAGATGAGATATCTCTTTTTTGGAAATGGGAGTTTCACTCTTGTTGCCCACGCTGGAGTGCAATGTGCATTTTCCTTCAAAATGCAGGAAAAAAGGAGGCAAGTCCATCCAGAGAGGTGAAGTGACTTACCAAGCAAACCTAAGAAAACAAAAACCTTAGAAAACATAATTTTATCAACCCCAAAGATTTTATTAAGAAAACAAAAAAATTTAAGGAATTATATTGTTATGGCTTTGAGTTTGGGGTGTGAAAACAATATTGTGGTTATGTTTAAAAATAGAGTCCTCACCATTGGGAGATATATATTGAAATATTTCTAGGTGAACGATGCCTTGAATTTGCTTTAAAACAACCAATGGGGTGGAAGCAAACAGGTACAGGTAGAGATGGGCCAAGAGTTGATGAATGAAGTTGCATTATAAGTACATGGGAGGCCAGGCGCAGTGGCTCACGCCTGTAATCCCAGCACTTCAGGAGGCCAAGGAAGGTGGATCACAAGGTCAGGAGTTTGAGACCAGCCTGACCAACATGGTAAAACCCGTTTCTACTAAAAATACAAAAATTAGCCAGGTGTGGTGGCACATGCCTGTAATCCCAGCTACTCAGGAGGCTGAGGCAGGAGAATCACTTGAACCCAGGAGGCGGAGGTTGCAGTGAGCTGAGATTGCATCATTCATTGCACTCCAGCCTGGGCAACAGAGCAAGACTCTGCCTAAAAAAAAAAAAAAAAAGACAGTACATGGGATACTCTGGTTTCTCTTCAGATCATACAAATCTCTCACCTTTTACTAAAGATTTCTTCAGAGAGTAATAATTCTAAGTCTTAACCCAATTTTTGAGGCCCTGCATCTGCAAGGCTAGTAAGAAAGAAAAAAAAAAAAGTACATGGGGTTCATACTACTTTGTAGTTTTCGTTAAATGAAACACTCTCACACAAAAGGTATCTCCAGAATTTACAAAAATATTTGGTACACATTAGGTAATCAATAAACATTTGTTATAAAAATAAAATCCTGTTTACAACTATGTAGTAAAGGAAAAGCATACAGAATGACAACCGATAAATTAATGAAGTAGAACTACATTTTTTCTCTTATTTCCAAAATGTTCTTAGTGCACAGGTTATCTTATAATTTTTAAAACTAAATGTTAAAATATTTGTTAGAGATCAAGACAGTAAAAACTAATTTAGTTCCTCATTACTATAGTTCCATACTGACAAATCTTTGATTCTAACAGTCCCCATTTAAGAGCTAACAAGTACCAGGTCAACAAGAGCTAAACTTAATTCAAGAATACTGAAACTTGAACTCACCAGCTTCTTTTGTGAAATGGAATAATAACTGATACCTTTGGGAGGGCTGAATTTGTCTGTTTTTTTAAATATTTATGTCTATGGGTCACTCAGGTATACGAAACACTTAAGACTATCATTTATAACCCCAAGATTAGGGTCTCTTCACAGATCACTCTAACCTAAAATTTTATTATCCTCATTCTGAAAATTGGCATTATTTGGTTTTCTTTCTCTACTATTTTTCACTCAGCCACTATTTCTGATTCAGATCACCTGTCATCGAAGTTTAAAGAAGGGGAAACAGGAGACAGAAATACACTGAACCAAAAAGGTAAGAAGAATCCACAAGGCTAATGATAAAAGCTACATAAATTCATTTTCTACCTTTTTTATAGATTCAAAAGAGCAAGTGGAATCTCTAAGAATGGCTTCCAGCCACTGGAATGAAACCACTACCTCTGTTTATCAGTACCTTGGTTTTCAAGTTCAAAAAATTTACCCTTTCCATGACAACTGGAACACTGCCTGCTTTGTCATCCTGCTTTTATTTATATTTACAGTGGTATCTTTAGTGGTGCTGGCTTTCCTTTATGAAGTGCTTGACTGCTGCTGCTGTGTAAAAAACAAAACCGTGAAAGACTTGAAAAGTGAACCCAACCCTCTTAGAAGTATGATGGACAACATCAGAAAACGTGAAACTGAAGTGGTCTAACACTCTATAGAAGATGAACAAAATCTCTGAAAGCAGCTCAACCTCTTCTGAGAAAAAAAATATATTCTGAGGCCAACTGTTGCTACAAAACAAATTCTGACTGAATGGTTAAAACATTTCTAGTAGAAGGGGAAAAAAAAGTTAAACATGCACTGTTTGTGTGTATAGCCATTTCATTAAATATACAGTAAAACTTCATGAATGTGAATTTACTAATCTGTTTAATACTGACACTTCAAAAACTGGATAAAAGATTCCTAGAGTTCAATATTAAGCAGCAAAAGATAAGCTGGAAAAGACAAGCAAGGCTAATGATGCTAAAATGATTTTATAACTAACCAATTCATGTAGACAAAAAATAGTGTGTTGGTAACAAAAAGGCTATTTAAAACATGTTTCTAAGTCTGAAGTAAAATACTTCCACTTATATATATAAAGTTCCTATTTATTAAAAAGTAGTATTTTCTAATTTACTGAAAACAACTTATATAAATATATA